CTATCGAAGTATCAAATGTGTTTCTATATTCTTACAACAGACAGTTAGAAAATGTAATTTCACAAATTTTATTTTCAATATCTGCAGGTGTTGAGTACCAAAAAATAAATTTAAGAAAGAACAACATAAATGTTGAGTTGTATCACGTTTATGCCTGGGAAAACTCAATACCAGATGCCAAATTTTTCCAAAATAAATTGAGTGTGATTAATGTGATTCCAACTAAATTTAATGTGATTCCAACTAAAGTCTTAACAGGGACTTCATGAGACTGTACAAGTAAATTTAAAATTTACAATGATGAGCAAAGGATCAGTAATGAGCAAGAATAGTAAAACAAGACAATTTTAAAGAAAAAGAACCAAGTTGGGGGACTTTCTGTGCCAAATGCAACACTTTCATAATGCTGTAAGGATTAAGATGATGTTTTGCTGGGTCAGGGATAGACATGTAACACAAGGAACAAAAATAGGGAGTCCAGAAACTGGATATCTGCTGTGTTAATCTTCTCCCATGTTACTTATAGCTTTGCTGTAATCCATCCTATGCCATATCCAGTTGTTATAATATCCCATGTTACATTCAATTTAATATGCCAACTAGTGGCTAAAGAAAAGATTTCTGAGTGGGAGCTAAACACTGGGTACTCATGGACATAAAGATGGCAACAACAGACACTGGAGACTACTGTAGGGGGAAAGGAGAAGGGGGCCAGGATTGAAAAACTACTGGATACTCTGCTCACTGCCTGGGTGATGGAATCAATTATACCCTAAACTTCTGCATCGCATGCGATATACCCATGTGACAAACATGCACATGTATGTCCTGAATCTAAAATAAAAATCAAAATATGAACAGATAGCACGTGCCTGCAGTCCTAGCTGCCAGGAGGCTGAGGAAGGCGGATGGCTTGAGCCCAAGAGTTTGAGGCTCCAGTGAGCCACGATCGCACCACTGCACTCCAGCCTGGGTGACAAAGCATGACCCTGTCTCAAAATAAATAAATAAACAAATAATATAAATAAGTAAATATTTTCTTTTTTTAAAAAAAGGAAATATTCTTGAATGCATTTTTCTGGAAGCCTCCTCCTGGTACCTCAGAATTCTGCTTCCTGGAATCTCTGGCAGGTAGAAATGACCATAAAAGTTTGATTCTACTCAAGACTTTTTTGGTCATGGACTATGACAAGCCACATTGCTGATTGCAGACCCTCAACATTTTAGAATAAAATATATAACTAAAAAGATTTATGACAGGGTGTGTCTCTCCCTCTGTCTTCTGTTCAGAAAATTTACCCATTCTCAACAGCCTTGCTTTCCCTCTGCAATCTGGGCATTGCTTCCGTCAGTGGTGTCTTCACATGGAATTGGGGAATTGGCAGCTTTTTTTCCCCTTTCTTCAGAGATTTAAAGTAAATGACACCTTAGATCAGATAGATGAGCATCATCCTTCCTCCTCCCTTCCTTTTTGGATAGATTTCATCTTCATCTCTCTTGCCCTTCTCTCTCTCAGTCTTTCAAGGTTGCTGAGAGCTCAGAGGGAATGGGATTGATTTCACATGAGACCTTACTATTTAGGGTCATCCTGAACCCATGCGAAGCATTTTCTTTGCAGCAGGACAGAGTGCCTGGATTTCTTCTTCTTATTGTTATTTTATTATTATTCATCTTTACCTGAATGCAGAGGCTCATTCTGGTGAACACGTGCCCTATTGGGAGTTGGTCTTGCTGGACTTCTTTGATGGCTGGACCCCTGGCTTTTTCTCTCAAGGTTATAAGAGCCGGGCTTCTGGGTCAGATGATGCTTTCTCTGTGGAGGCACAATCACTCTCTTCTTTTCTGGCTCAGTGTTGAGGCCTCCCGTGCTCAGCCGTAGAGGTCAATGCTACAGAGCTGACTGAGGCAGGAGGCAAGGCTGAGCCTAGGATCAGAGGGCTCTTGTTCCAGGGCCAGCAGCTCTGCAGGAATGAGACCAGGCACCATTGTGTGAGGATCCTAGGGGATGTGGAGGAAGGAAAGGTGTGATCTCAGACCCACCCACAGGGTCCACCTGTGCCCCATGGGCTCCCCCTGCCTATACTGCCATTGACGTCTGAAAGCACAGCTTGTAATCCCATAAGGATTGGGCTTCTGAATCCTGCCTGGGGGGCCAAGCAGTGGTTTGCTCCCAAGCCCTCTTTCAGCCTCACTGCTTAGGGCAACATGGTGTAAGCAAACACCATGATCCAGGCAAGCCAGACCTTCCTGGAGCCTCCTTCGTTCTGGCTTATCTCCAAGTGTGTGATCCCACCATGCCCTCCGCCAGGGGCCTGTCCACATCCGTTTCCGTCTTTGGGAGCTCTGGCTATCCTTTAAAGCCTATGCAGACACCTCTCCTCCTCCTACCCCCGCTAAGGACACGTAGCTTGCGTCCTACATGTTTGAGTTACATTTGCCCCAGTCACCCCCTCCGTGGTGAGGGTAGGGCTCAGAGCTCTCCTCACACCAAGAGTGAGCCCCAGTCATTGCTGGCTGGGGGAGGACAAAGGCAGCCAGATAAAGGCAGCTCCTGCAAGGACGGAGAGGCCACAGGCCGGCATCTTCACAAACTGTGGATGTACTGTGTCTTCCAGTAGTCAAAATAAAGAATATATTTGGCCATTTTCAGACTATTTAATACAGAACAGTTTACACACAGAAGAGGAGTGAGGAGGAGAATGAATCCCTGCAGCCCTACCCCTGTTTCCACGGTTATGGGTGTTTGCCAGCACAGGGCTGCCCAGCACTGGTGATGGGGTCACTGTTGGCTGGCATCTGTCGGGCATCCCCGGGGAAGCTGCGCCGGTGCTGTGGCCACTGAGGTCCTCATAGGGGTTCTGGCCACTCACATTTCCGAGGTTCTTCATTTCCCACCTCAGATCACTGTTTTCAAACTCAGTTTTCAGCAACAGGGCCTTTCTTCAAACTCATCTTATCTCCACCCCTAATGCTCAAAACAGATAAAGTAGTATTAGCACAAATCCATTACAAGAGTTTACTTTTATACTATGTACTTATAAAATCAATTTGCCTATGGGAAAGAAGCGTAAAACTACCATCATGGGTATTAAGATTTGGATTTTGATAACATTTATGTGTTACAATTTCATGTAGCTCAATATTCTGTTTGGATGAAAAACATTCAGAAATCACTGAGTCACAAATCACTGAGTCACAGGTAAGCTGTTGCTAATAGCAACAGTTTTTTTAACTGGCTCATGCAGTCCTTTTCCTGTTTCTAGTGCTGATGAGCGCTTTGACGCCACATTCCACACTAACGTGTTGGTGAATTCTTCTGGGCATTGCCAGTACCTGCCTCCAGGTAAGCTGCACCTCCTTTGTCCTCTTCCAGTTGTTTCAGTCTTCTGTTTCCATCACCCACACAGGCATATTCAAGAGTTCCTGCTACATCGATGTACGCTGGTTTCCCTTTGATGTGCAGCACTGCAAACTGAAGTTTGGGTCCTGGTCTTACGGAGGCTGGTCCTTGGATCTGCAGATGCAGGAGGCAGATATCAGTGGCTATATCCCCAATGGAGAATGGGACCTAGTGGGTAAGCCATGGGACTAACCGCCTGGAAGAAAGCAATGGCTCCTTCTCTCCTCCTCCCTATGGAGGAATCCCCGGCAAGAGGAGTGAAAGGTTCTATGAGTGCTGCAAAGAGCCCTACCCCGATGTCACCTTCACAGTGACCATGCGCCGCAGGACACTCTACTATGGCCTCAACCTGCTGATCCCCTGTGTGCTCATCTCCGCCCTCGCCCTGCTGGTGTTCCTGCTTCCTGCAGATTCCGGGGAGAAGATTTCCCTGGGTAAGCGCCCCAGTGTCTGGCGGGAGTCTGAGGTCTGAGGAACCGCTGTGTGTTTATGTTTTAGGGATAACAGTCTTACTCTCTCTTACCGTCTTCATGCTGCTCGTGGCTGAGATCATGCCCGCAACATCCGATTCGGTACCATTGATAGGTAAGGCAAGAGTTGGGCTCCTCTCTTAGAGACGGGTCTCACCCTGCATCTGTTCTCTCCACAGCCCAGTACTTCGCCAGCACCATGATCATCGTGGGCCTCTCGGTGGTGGTGACAGTGATCGTGCTGCAGTACCACCACCACGACCCCGACGGGGGCAAGATGCCCAAGTGGGTACGTTCCTCCCACCCCCGATGGAGTCGGAGGGGCTGCTCTTAACGTTCTGTTGTCTCCCCAGACCAGAGTCATCCTTCTGAACTGGTGCGCGTGGTTCCTGCGAATGAAGAGGCCCGGGGAGGACAAGGTGCGCCCGGCCTGCCAGCACAAGCAGCGGCGCTGCAGCCTGGCCAGTGTGGAGATGAGCGCCGTGGCGCCGCCGCCCGCCAGCAACGGGAACCTGCTGTACATCGGCTTCCGCGGCCTGGACGGCGTGCACTGTGTCCCGACCCCCGACTCTGGGGTAGTGTGTGGCCGCATGGCCTGCTCCCCCACGCACGATGAGCACCTCCTGCACGGCGGGCAACCCCCCGAGGGGGACCCGGACTTGGCCAAGATCCTGGAGGAGGTCCGCTACATTGCCAACCGCTTCCGCTGCCAGGACGAAAGCGAGGCGGTCTGCAGCGAGTGGAAGTTCGCCGCCTGTGTGGTGGACCGCCTGTGCCTCATGGCCTTCTCGGTCTTCACCATCATCTGCACCATCGGCATCCTGATGTCGGCTCCCAACTTCGTGGAGGCCGTGTCCAAAGACTTTGCGTAACCACGCCTGGTTCTGTACATGTGGAAAACTCACAGATGGGCAAGGCCTTTGGCTTGGCGAGATTTGGGGGTGCTAATCCAGGACAGCATTACACGCCACAACTCCAGTGTTCCCTTCTGGCTGTCAGTCGTGTTGCTTACGGTTTCTTTGTTACTTTAGGTAGTAGAATCTCAGCACTTTGTTTCATATTCTCAGATGGGCTGATAGATATCCTTGGCACATCCGTACCATCGGTCAGCAGGGCCACTGAGTAGTCATTTTGCCCATTAGCCCACTGCCTGGAAAGCCCTTCGGAGAGCTCCCCATGGCTCCTCACCACCGAGACAGTTGGTTTTGCATGTCTGCATGAAGGTCTACCTGAAAATTCAACATTTGCTTTTTGCTTGTGTACAAACCCAGATTGAAGCTAAAATAAACCAGACTCACTAAATCCTTTCCAATAATTGACTGGTGGAAGGAAAACAAAAAACAAAAACTAAAAACCTCTTAGCTTTTCTGCAATTCAACTTTTTATTTTTATTTTTATTTCTATCAAAGACGGTAGAGAGAAACAGCTTGATGCTGTTTCTACATTAAAAAAAAAAAAAAAGACAGACTGTTGGTCTTACTAAGGATGTTTTTACCAGCCTGCCTGACTTCTGCAAACCTACCCTGTCAAGGAGATCAAAGGGACGCAGGTTTCTGTTTATTCTGAACAAGGGCCAGGCCCCGCGGAGTGTCTTTGGTGGATCCCAGATAACTCCTAGGTGCTGCTCTCAGACACTGAGGAGTTGAGCAAATCTGTTCTATTCTGCAGAACCCACAGGACAAATAAGAGTTCTACTAGAATTAACAGCCCAAAAGAATAGCTACAGCTAAGTGAAGCCACTTACGTGGGCTTTAAAAAAATAATGTGTTAGCTGATTCACATGCACTGGAGTTAATTAGTCTTAGAAATGTGTGCATCCATACAAATGCACAACATAAAGTGAACATATTCCTAGGCCCTTTCTGCCTGTGTCAGGGCCAGGAAGTAGAGGCTGGGAACTCTTCTGGTCCCCAGTATGGCAGGCGCCAGGGAGGGGATGGTGTGGCCCATCCCTTCTCTGGATACCTGGCCAGTGGCAGGCAGCAGGGAGGAGCTGGCCGACCCTCAGTGACTGACAAGCCAGCAATTCTGAGTTCTGGCCTTTGGGAGTCTGCCTGCTCCAAGCCAGTCCACCCCAGCTGCAGCCCCAAAAGCTGGCTCAAAGTCCTTGGGTGGATTCACTGGAGATGGGCAACTTAAAACAAGAGAAACTTTAATTTTTAAACCTAAGTGATGATACAGCTCTTCCCTTAGATTATCGCCCAGGCTGGAGTGCAGTGGCATGATCTCAGCTCACTGCAAGCTCCACCTCCTGGGTTCATGCCATTCTCCTGCCTCAGCCTCCCCCCGAGTAACTGGGAATACAGGCGCCCGCCACCATGCCTGGCTAATTTTTTGTATTTTTAGTAGAGATAGGGTTTCATCATGTTAGCCAGGATGGTCTCATTCTTATTCTTTAATGAGATCAGAGGGTAATTCACCAAGAAAGACCTCTCCTGTTCCATTGTGTCATCCAACAACTGCTCAGAGCTCAAAATTATAGAAGGCTTCTGAGCCCCTAGAGATTTTTAATTTGCTTCTAATCCCTGAGGTGGGAACATCATGAGGGAAGATTTGATTTTCAGAGTTAAATAAATTGTATGTGCTTTTCCAGCCATCTGGCTCACTCATTTCTGGGTAATGCACATGACTTTGTTTGCACTGGAGGAAGATGGAAGCTTGCGTGTGTGCGGTGTGTGTGTGTGTGTAAGTGTGAGGTACCTTGTGTGTGACAAGAGACCTCACTTACGAGAAAGTTGGTGGATCAGGACATTCCAGCCTCAGGCGGCTTGGAGCAGGATCATTCCTCAGCAGGCATTCCTTCCACATGCTATGGATGAACCATGCACAAGATTTTCGGTTTTTTTTTTTTTTTCTGTTACAGTGTCTTTAGAAACAAGTAGAAGTGTTTTGATATATAAAAGGAATGCTTCATTTCTTATCATTATCCCAAAATTGATCCCTCCCACATTTTTGCTTTAAAAAGAAACCTTTTTGGTTTTGTATTTTATACAGGAACACAAAATGCAAACAAGTTGTGCATATTTTGGACTCTCAAATAACTTCTCTGTCCTTTAATAAAGTAATAATAAGGAATAGATGTGCACATAGTTAGAAAAGTATGAGTGGTTAAAAACAACAGTCTCCCATACTGCCTGTTTTCTCTCTCAGAGGGGACCACTAATGAGCTTCTAAGGGCATTTCTAGAAAGGAAGAAAAGAAGATAAGAGGCCAAAGAAGGAGGGACGGGGGTTATGGAGAGAGACCTTCCCTTTCCAGCACTAACGCTCTGTGAAGGGCGCTGCACCTTGCATTCTTCATGTGGTGTTTTGTCTTAGAGGTCGTCCCATAATAACATATAAAGATCTACCTCATTCCTCCTAGTAGCTGCTTAGCATTCCATTATCTCAGCGGACTATCATTTATTTGAATAGCCTTTTATTGGTGAACATATGGATACTTCCAGTTTTTATTTTTATATACAAATCTATAATTGGCATACTTGTACATACATCTTGACATAGTTTTGTGACTAAAACGGTATAAATTCCAACTTAGAAATGGAATTGCTGGGTTTAAGGCTACATGTATTTAAAATTTTGATAGCTATTGCCAGATTATCTTCTAGAAACTGATCGAAGGATGTAACTCCATCAAGAGTACAATAAAAGGCCCAATTTCTCAGCTTTCTATAATAGCACTGGGTATTTTCAAACTTAATGTTTTTCCCAATATAATTGGTGAAACATGATATTTACGAATATTATTCTGATTTTGGTTTATTTTGTGTATAAAATGGGACATCTTTTAAAATTTTTTTGTAGTTTTAATTTTGATACATTTATATATTTTACCCAGTTCCTAATTGGGTTATTTGGCTTTTTCTTAATTTGCTCATGCACTTTGGGACATTTTTGTCTTATGTCTTTAAAATATTTTTATCATTTGTCTTTCGATGTTATTTATTGATTTCCTTATTTATTGGCATAGAGTTTAAATTTTTATGTTGTCAATTTGTGAGTATTTTTCTTTGTCGATCGTGGGATTTGTTTCCAGTTTTTAAAAGCCTTCCTCATTCTGAGATTATAAATAGACTTACTCGCATTTTCTTCTGAAACTTTATGGTTTTATTGGTTTACCTTCACATCTTCAGACTCCCTGGAATTCATTTGTTGCAGGACATGAGGGAAAAATCCATACTTTTTCCTCGAAATGGTGGTCAGCAGTATCAATAAATATGTAATAATGCATTTCTAAAATACAGTCATAGTGTTTTCCCCAGTTGTTCAAAATGCAGCCTTATTTGTAAACTAAATTTCTTTAAGTGTTTGGTTCTGTTTCTGTTCTATTTATCTCTATGAATGCCTTTCATTTCTAAAGCATTATTCATACTAATATCAGTATTTTCAAGTCAACACTCCCATCAACTCTGAATCTCTCTCTCATATGAATCTTTTTTCAATTAGAGTCACAATGAATTTACAGATTGAGTCTTCCTATTCAAAAGCATGAAATCTTGTGTTTAAGTCTAATTTTATGTAACTTAGTAGTGTTTTATGATTTTGTTCACTAAGGTGCTTTGAATTTATAGTTTATTTCTAGATGTTTTATCATTTGGCTATCATTTTCAATAGAATGATTTATTCCACTTTATTTTCTATTTTATCCCATTGTATAAGAAAGTAGTTGGTTTTTATGTATGAATGTTATAATCAACCACAAATTGTGATTCCTACTTGTTTCTAAGGTATACTTTTGACTTCTCCTTTCCAATGTGTCTCTTATTTCTTTCTTGTATCTAGTTGATTTGAGATCAGTGTTGAGTCACAGTGATTCAGGTGGCATGCTTATCTTGTTCGTGACATCAGTGGGACGTTTTAATGTCTCAGCGTTTAACTTGTATGAAGACATGTATTTTCCTTGCCATAATAAAAAAGTATCTGTGTGTTCTCAAACTATTAAGACTCTCTGGGGAAAATGTAGATGTTAGATTTTTGTCAAAGCCTTCTCAGTGTCCAGAGGGATTATCAGAAGGTCTTTTCCTTTGCTCTAGTAGTATGTTTAATTATATTAATAGAATACTTAAGACCAAATCATTAGTGTATTCCTGAGATGTTCTTTACTTATTAGTATCATGACTTTGGTTATCAATATTTATAATTAAGATTCATCATTCTACATCTTGCTTTTATGTGTTTTTTGTCCAGATTTAACTTTATGCTGACTTAAAGGAAGAAATATTATAAAACAAAAACCTCTATATTCTACAATCATCTATTGGTTTTGGATTATTTTCTGCTTAAGTGTAGAAGAACTAGCTGGGGCTGTCTGGGCCTGCCGTGGTATATTTCTGGATTTTGCTCATCAGGCAAGTTAGGTCCTCGAGCCCTTCTAGAGTCCATTTTAATGACATTTTTAAAAATAAAATTAATTCCATCCACTTTTCAACATAGTTGCGTAGTTTTGTAATATATGCACTTCAGG